CCCAATCTGGCGGTCCAACCGTCCCTCCTCATCCTCTTCGGCAACTATGGCTTCGGAAATAGTGTTGACCTGCCTCATGGCTTTTTGGAATTCGTCCCACTCTTTGTCCATCTGATCTTTTGGAGCATCAACCTTTCGTACTCTTGCATCTACCTCAGGGTCGTCAAAAAAACCTTCCGGTAACGCTTCCGCGGTGTTTTCTCTCCTTTCCACCACTTTTTCATGTATTTCTGCTTTCTCAATTGACCCTGAATGAGGAATTATGGGGGCCTTGGGAGGATTAGTACTAAAGAAATCGTTTGGCAGCACACTACTTGTTACCTCCCGTGAAGAGGAAACTGAGTGCTCCTTGCCCTGTGCGTCGGAGAGCGGCTTGCTGGCGTCCCCCCTTTTTCTTTCTCCATCTCCTTCCTCCTCCTCTTCCTCCTCCTCCTCATCTTCATAATCGGGGAGTAAACTGAGTCCTGAAGGCTTACTGGGAGTCGCTCTAATGAACTCCTTTCCTATTTTGTCAAAGTTGGTGGTCCACGCAGATGTGGAGGGCTGTACCTGAGGCACCAAGGTGGCCTTCGCTCTCTTGACATCTTGGTCGTCTGCGTCCGGCGCTTTCCTCTTGACGGAATGAGGCGCTGAACTGGCGGACGAACCCTGGCTGGCTTCCTTCGCGCCTTTCAGCTCGGCCACTTTCTCTCGGTGCTGCTTTCCCAGGACGTGAGTCTGCCACAGGAGCTCGCTCTTAACCGGAGTGTTACACAGGGCACAACTCAGCTGCCCCAAACGGTTGTACTTCGCGAATGGAGATTCTATCCGTTTCCGACTGGTGCTCAGACGCTGCTTCTCCTTCATTAACCGCCGCAATTCTTCCTGATTTATCACTCGCTTCCCTGCCGGAGTCCGGGCGGAGGCGGAGGACGCCATCTTGGCGACCAGACCCAAAACGATTCTGGTTTCCGTCGGGCGAGGCATGATAACGTCACTTCCTGTAAGGGCGATGATTGGCCGAGGCTCAAGAGAGCGTGGCGTCGCATTGCCGTTTTTGCTCAGAATCGCGACTAAGGCTTTTTTTTTTTCTCCCTCTGAACGGTTAGGCTATGGCTGCGATAAAGGCCGTCAACTCCAAGGCTGAGGTGGCGCGGGCCCGGGCAGCTTTGGCTGTCAATATATGCGCCGCCCGAGGGCTGCAGGATGTGCTGCGGACCAACTTGGGTCCTAAAGGCACCATGAAAATGTGAGACAGCGGTTGGAGCGGCCATTACGCGGACATGAAGTTAATATCATTCTTCTCTGAACAGGCTTGTTTCTGGTGCAGGTGACATCAAACTCACCAAAGATGGCAATGTGCTGCTCGATGAGATGGTGAGCTGATGCTGCTGACTTTAATAAACCTTGTCTTTTTAAATCTGTTGCTTGCTTTTTCCAGCAAATTCAACATCCAACAGCTTCCTTGATAGCAAAAGTAGCAACAGCTCAGGATGACGTCACAGGAGATGGTACTACTTCAAATGTTCTAATTATTGGAGAGTTATTAAAACAAGCTGACCTGTACATTTCTGAGGTATTAGAATTTCACAGTTTATATGTTATTTTTTATAATTTATAATTTTATGTTGATGTAACAGGGCCTGCACCCTAGAATAATAGCTGAAGGATTTGAAGCTGCAAAGATAAAAGCACTTGAAGTTTTGGAGGAAGTTAAAGTGACAAAGGAGATGAAAAGAAAAATCCTCTTAGATGTAGCTAGAACATCATTACAAACTAAAGTTCATGCTGAACTGGCTGATGTCTTAACAGAGGTATGTTATTAAACTTTTGCATTCAGAACAAAAACTTAACTGTTCTCATTCATTTCTCTTTCAGGTTGTGGTGGATTCTGTTTTGGCTGTTAGAAGACCAGGTTACCCTATTGATCTCTTCATGGTAGAAATAATGGAGATGAAGCATAAATTAGGAACAGATACAAAGTAAATTACATAAGCTTTGACAACATATGGGTTTCAAAGTAAGAAACATTAATATTTTTAATAGGTTGATCCAAGGATTAGTTTTGGATCATGGTGCCCGTCATCCAGATATGAAGAAGCGAGTAGAAGATGCATTTATCCTTATTTGCAACGTTTCACTGGAATATGAAAAAACGTGCGTGTTACTTTCTCTTTATAACTTTTGAACCTTTACTAGCTGGTTTTTATTAATCTTTTAGAGAGGTGAACTCTGGTTTCTTTTATAAGACTGCAGAAGAGAAAGAGAAATTGGTAAAAGCTGAAAGAAAATTTATTGAAGATAGAGTACAAAAAATAATAGACCTGAAGGACAAAGTCTGTGCTCAGTCAAATAAAGGATTTGTCGTCATTAATCAAAAGGTGAGAAAGAAAGTTTAGATTTTAGTTATTTGTGTTTATAATTTTTATGTTAATTTGATTATAGGGAATTGATCCATTTTCCTTAGATTCTCTTGCAAAACATGGAATAGTAGCTCTTCGCAGAGCAAAAAGAAGAAATATGGAAAGGTAAGCTTGCAGATAATTATATATCCTAAGTTATCAAGCTATGGTGACATATATGTAATTTCAGACTCTCTCTTGCTTGTGGTGGAATGGCCGTGAATTCTTTTGAAGATCTCACTGTAGATTGCTTGGGACATGCTGGTCTTGTGTATGAGTATACATTAGTGAGTATTTCTATGAACAGTGGTTATAAAGTTTAAAGTTATATATTTTTGTGCCACCCTTTAGGGTGAAGAAAAGTTCACTTTTATTGAGGAGTGTGTTAACCCTTGCTCTGTTACCTTGTTGGTTAAAGGACCAAATAAGCATACTCTCACACAAGTCAAGGATGCCATAAGAGATGGACTTCGTGCTATCAAAAATGCCATTGAAGATGGTAAGCTCTTTCTTGTGATTGATATGAACCTCGTCTTGCCAATCATATTTTTTCTCTCCAATAGGTTGTATGGTTCCTGGAGCTGGTGCAATTGAAGTGGCAATGGCTGAAGCTCTTGTTACATATAAGAACAGTATAAAAGGAAGAGCTCGTCTTGGAGTCCAAGCTTTTGCTGATGCCTTACTCATTATTCCCAAGGTACAACTACCCTTTCGGCCAAATAACAACTGTATAATATATATTATTATTTTTATTCCTAAAGGTTCTTGCTCAGAATGCTGGTTATGACCCACAGGAAACATTAGTAAAAGTTCAGGCTGAGCATGTCGAGTCAAAACAACTTGTGGGCGTAGATTTGAATACAGGTAAGAAAGTGAAGGAAAATTAGCTGCTTAATATTTTGGTATGAAAATTGTTTTTACTTTTCAGGTGAGCCAATGGTAGCAGCAGATGCAGGAGTTTGGGATAATTATTGTGTAAAAAAACAACTTCTTCACTCTTGGTAAGTTCATATGAACATAAAGTGAAAGACCTGGCTTTACTCACCCTCTCATCTTTTTCCTTAGCACAGTGATTGCCACCAACATTCTCCTGGTTGATGAAATTATGCGAGCTGGGATGTCTTCTCTCAAATGATGATTGAATTCAAAATCAACCCTTCTAGAAGATGAAATTTAGTACACTTTACATCTGACTACTATTGTGTAGCCTGAGCCATTCTGAATTTCTACACAATAAATGCAGTTTATGTCTTTTGGGTCTTAATAGTCTCAAAAATATTTCATCAAGGTATAAAGAACACAATAAATACTTTTACAGTAAAGGAATAATATTTAAATATTTCCCCAAGAGTCC